CATTGTTTACATATATGAAAAGTGAGGCTCAAAATACACTGACCAGTCCAAGACAACGCGCGCCCCCACAAAGCACCTTCCCCGTCCCCATTTATGCCCAACCCATAAACCCAAAGTAGAGCCAACCTCGCACTGGCTACGTAACCCGGGCCAAGCTAAACATTATAAACCTCAGGCTCCCCATCTTTAAAGTATAACAGGTGGTTAGAAGATTAAAAAGATAAACATTTGGCAGGTCATTGTGGACGGTGTAGCTCAGAAAATGCTGACTACTGCACTACCATAACTACTGCTATTGTTAACGATAAAAGGCAAAGACTTTCCAGGACCCGACCCCTCGCTTACAAGCCTTTCGGGAACTTGCCCTATACCCCCGACCCCAGTCACCTTCAGATTTAATTCCACAGACACGCCCCCAAACAGACCCTCCCCTTTAAGGCACCCCCCCCCCCCCCGGCTCCTCCCTCTCAGGCGCCTCTCCTCACAAACCTTACCCCCATAGATTCTGCCCTTTCGGACTCGGTTATGGAGGAGGCCTTCCGCTCGCAGCGGCCTCTCCAGCACCCCTTTTAGGCCTGAGCACCCGCAGGGGTGCCCAGGCCGCACGCCAAACGCGGGCCCGCGCCGGTTACCTGGCTGCGCGCTCCCGCTCTGCCTCGCGATTCTCCGGAATCGTACCTCTTCGTGGGCTCGCGCCAGCGCTGTGAGCGCACAATTAGTTTAAACTATGGCCCCGCCCCCTCGCGCTGCCCTCTGATTGGCCTCTGTCGGCGGGGCCCGCTTAAGGACCCGGGAAAAGGAAGTTTGAGGGCCACTGGGAAAGAGAAGGGGTATCACCGCTTCCGGACCCCGGCCTGTACTTGAAGGCAAAGAGAACTACAAATCCCAGCGTCACCCGCGGCCTTGAAGCCCCGCCCCTGACAAACTGAAGGTCCCGGTAAGCATCGCGTCAGTACTTATGGCGCCTGCCGGGTTGTGGTGACGAAAGCAGTTGCCATGGAGTTGCTCTGAGTAACCCTGAGGCAGTGGGACGCCAAGACTGGAGAGGAAGCGACTGCGGGTGAGTCGGGCGGGAAAACAGGAAACCCGTTCACTGATAACAACATTGTGTTCATCCCTGTCAGGGAGTATTTCCATTTTAACCGGAAACAATCCCTGAACCCACAGGAATGAATGCCTAATGGTGGAGTTTCAGCCATCAGTGACAGGTGAGTGAGAGGTAGACTCTGGTTTTGTGTGTCTTGAAACACTGGTCTTTCTCTGTCCTCCCAGGCTGAACCCAGACTCCCAGGGCACCTGCTTGCACCTTTGAATGATGGCCTGAACTATGAACAAACGGGACTATATGAACACTTCGGTACAGGAGCCCCCTCTTGACTACTCCTTCAGAAGCATCCACGTCATTCAAGGTCAGCCCCCAGAGCACAGTACTCCACTCACTGATGATACCCAAGTCTCACTTTGTCCCCACAGATCTGGTAAATGAGGAGCCAAGGACAGGACTACGACCACTGAAGCGTTCAAAGTCGGGGAAATCACTGACCCAGTCCCTGTGGCTGAATAACAATGTTCTCAATGATCTGAGAGACTTCAACCAGGTGGCTTCACAGCTGTTGGAGCACCCAGAGAACCTGGCCTGGATCGACCTGTCCTTTAATGACCTGACTTCCATTGACCCTGTGAGTTCCTAACAGTAGGAATCCAGTCAGGGCTAGCCTGGCTTTTGGTTTCCCTCCCCAACAGGTCCTAACAACTTTCTTCAACCTGAGTGTCCTCTATCTTCACGGCAACAGCATCCAGCGCCTGGGGGAGGTGAATAAGCTGGCTGTCCTTCCTCGGCTCCGTAGCCTGACACTCCATGGGAACCCCATGGAGGAAGAGAAAGGGTATAGGTAAGTGCCCTGCCCCTGGAGGTAGCGTCTAGCCAGCCTCCTACCTCAGGGTTATCCCCCGCAGCAGGCCCTGGACTCCCCGACCTGTCCTGTGCTCTGGTCCTCCAGCCCAGGTAAGCAGGGCCCTGGATTGTGGGTTCCCAAGTGGGATTCCCTCCCTACCTCCCTCCACCCCAGGGCCCAGGTAGGGACCATGTCCCCTGCCATTGCATTGGCCTTCCTGCCACTGGTGGTAACATTGCTGGTGCGGTACCGGCACTACTTCCGATTGCTGGTGCGCACGGTCTTGCTGCGAAGCCTCCGAGACTGCCTGTCAGGGCTGCGGATCGAGGAGCGGGCCTTCAGCTACGTGCTCACCCATGCCCTGCCCGGTGACCCTGGTCACATCCTCACCACCCTGGACCACTGGAGCAGCCGCTGCGAGTACTTGAGCCACATGGGGCCTGTCAAAGGTCAGTGTTCCCTAGCCTTCTGCTCCAAGAAGATGTCTTCTGCAACAGCCATCTCCCCTCATAGGTCAGATCCTGATGCGGCTGGTGGAGGAGAAGGCCCCTGCTTGTGTGCTGGAATTGGGAACCTACTGTGGATACTCTACCCTGCTTATTGCCCGAGCCCTGCCCCCTGGGGGTCGCCTTCTTACTGTGGAGCGGGACCCACGCACGGCAGCAGTGGCTGAAAAACTCATCCGCCTGGCCGGCTTTGATGAGCACATGGTCAGCCTCCCATCTCCCCAACCCAGATTTTTACCCTCACCTCCAGCTCCCCCTATCCCCACAGGTGGAGCTCATCGTGGGCAGCTCAGAGGACGTGATCCCGTGCCTACGCACCCAGTATCAGCTGAGTCGGGCAGACCTGGTGCTCCTGGCACACCGGCCACGATGTTACCTGAGGGACCTGCAGCTGCTGGAGGCCCATGCCCTACTGCCAGCAGGTGCCACCGTGCTGGCTGACCATGTGCTCTTCCCTGGTGCACCCCGCTTCTTGCAGTATGCTAAGAGCTGTGGCCGCTACCGCTGCCGCCTCCACCACACTGGCCTTCCAGACTTCCCTGCCATCAAGGATGGAATAGCTCAGCTCACCTATGCTGGACCAGGCTGAGGTCCAGGCCCAGGGGTACTTACTGATGCCCACCCCCACCCCCACCCAAGCAGGGACCTCAAAATCCCCTCCCTTTCCTGTTTGGGGCCTTGACACACGCTGGGCTCAGGGCTAGGGAGTCTCTCTTCCCACCTCTGACCTCTTTCAGCCTCTACACTGACCTCAAGTGTCAAGTTCTATCAGGCTGCTTGGTCTCACTAGGCCCCCTCTTTCCAGAGAGAACCATGGACTGACAGCAAGAAGCCTGAGCTCCCGACCCAGCTCTGTCACTGATTTGCTGAGTGACTCCAAGGGAATCCCCACCTTGCTCTGAGATTTAATCTTCTCTCTTAACACGAAGGAAGCTGGATGGGAGAGCTCCAGGGGCCTCCCAGTTCTCGGCCTCAGAAAGCCTCCCATCCTCAGCCCATGCCATTCTGGGTGGGATCAGAGGAAGTGGCAATGAGTTAGACGCCCTGCAGGAATAGCTGGATGCAAGCTGGGCCAGAGAAAATGGCACAGAACCCTGGACCCAGGGCCAGGGATGCCCTGGCCTTCCCTAACTCTGGCCCACCTAGCCAATTAGGTGTGGCTGATGTCCCTTGAGTGCCCTCTTCCTAAAGCCCAAAAGAAGATGCTGGACTCCTCTGGGCCCCACCAACAAATAGGGAATAGACATGGGTGGAAAATCACTCCTTTGTCTTTATTAAAGAAACTTAGACCAGACCTGGCAATCAAGGGGTGAGGTACTGGCCAGGAAGGTGGAGTAGGTTTCAGGCCCTGGGGATTTCAAGTGCAGACTGATGGCCTGGGAGGGGCCAAAGAGACCAGATCCTGGCAGCAGCTGAGGAGGTGCCCAAGGGCACTTTCAGGCACTGGGGCCATCAGCTGGTTCTGTGGGCAGGGGTTGGGGGTTGGGATGCAGGGTAGTTTGGGCTGGCCTGGAATCTCCCTGAGGCCACCCTGCCTTGTCTACCTAGATCATCCACTGGTCCTGATCCTGTTCGTTGCCTTCCATGTCCACCTGGAGAGGAGGCTGGGTGTGGGTGGGGAGGGGCCTCAGCCAGCCTCAGCCCCAGATCCTGCCCCTGGCTGGATCCAGGGTTTCTGTACCCCTTGGCCATCAACTGGGTCAGGAGCAAGGGTCCAGGAACAGAGGCCCTCCCCCATACCCCTTGCCTACCTCATTGACCTCTCCATCATCCGGTGACTCATTGTAGTCATTCATCTCGTCCATGTCCTGCATATCCTCATCATCCTCTGAGTCCTCTTCACTATCCTCATCATCTTCATCATCCTCTTCTTCCTCGTCATCATAGTGCTGGTGGGCAGGACAGAGCCTGTAAGCCCTACAGGCCTGCATGGACCAGTTCAAGAACTGACCCACTTGAGCCTCTCTCTAGGGCCAATGAATGACCCCCTACCCCGACACTCCCTCCTTGAGTCTAGCAGGCTGGTGCATGTTCTGCAGGACCTTAATGCTAGGCCCAATGCCCACCCCTTCTATCTCCCCTTTTAGGCTTTTACCCAGATCTGAGAACCACAACTGCTCTGGGTCAGAGACAGGACATTCAGAATTAGAGCAGAGCCTCGGTCCACTGCGGCCCCCACACAGGCCCCACCTGCTAGAGCCACTCACCTCTGAGGCTGGCTTGCCAATAGGAACCAGGTTGTTGTCTTTCTCCGCGATGCTTTGGAGCTGTGGGCAAAGGCACAGAGGAACAAGGCCAGAGCCCAAGTAGGGCAGGTCAGGGGCATGGGACTGGCCCATTCTGCCCAGAAGACAACCCACACGTGTTGGGGAGAAGCTTCCTCCCAGTTCTCAGGGAGATACAATCCCTTTCTTGTCATCTGCCATTTATGAACTTGATCCAAATACTTAAACTCTCTGAGCCTTCTTTTTTTTGTAT